ATGACTAATAGGGACCTCTCCTCCACTTTCTGTGCCCCAGTATTCATTATGCCATTTCTATGGATCCTACACAATTGCCATGGGCATCAAATGAGATGGTGTTTATAGATGGGGTTTTTAAACTGAAAAGCAGCAGTACACCTATCAGGTGACATTACTAGTCTATTGACAGTACACACACACACACACACACACACACACACACACCACATGCACATATATATCCACATGCTTTTATTTCTTTCTTCTTTGGCCAGTGGATTGTATTCATTATACCAATTAAAAAGAGACCATCATTCTTTTTTTTAAAAAAAAAGGAAAAATGTAATAAAGAGACCAATTTTTAGTCAGGTGCAGTAGTCACATCTATAATCCCAAAGACTTGGGAGGTTGAGGCGGAAGAATCATTTCAGCCCAGGAGATCAAGGCTGCAATGAGCCATGATTGCGCCACTGCAAACCAGGCTGGGCAACAGCGCAAGCAAAATCCCAACCTGTTAAAAAGAGAGAAGACAGAGAGAGACCATTTTTTTTTTTTTTTTTGTATTACAGTTGACAATAGCATTTGAAATCTAAGAGATAAGAAGCTGTAAATGTCATCTTTCATTCCAGAGCTTTTAGAAGGTTACCTTTCTCTGTCTCAGGGAGAAGTGTATCTATTTCAGTGCCCTCTGTCTCTGGAAGGGACAAAAATTCTTGCATGACCCAGGTTCCTCATGCCACTTCTTGATCTAGCTGTGCACTTCCTTGTGAAATCTAGTTTTAGCAAGAAGCTTGCTAAGTCAGTTTAGCCAGAACCCTTGATATCTGATCATCTTCCATCTTCCTCATCTTCAGGGTAAGATTCCTCATCCTCCACCATCCCCTAGGTGATGTCTCATACCCCGACCTGTCTTCAGCAAGAATCCTGTTAGGTCGGTTTAGCCAGAATCCTCCTTACCCAGATGTTACCTCATAGTAATTTTCTATCCACTGACCCCCTCCCTGCTCCTTGACTATAAGTTCTTACTTGCCCCTGCTGTGGTAGAACTTGACCCTGTCAACTTGAAATAATCGAAAGAATTAGAACCTAGCTTGAAAGAAGTTATTTAAGCTTTGAAAAGCTGAGAATATCCATCTGGGAAACACAGACTCCAGAGAAATGAGGTGAGCGCTCTGACGTTAAAAATTAAGCTTTTACTGATGACTATCTTTTTGCTATTTCTCATAGGGACTGATGACACCTGGAAGAAATAAGTTGCAGAGATGCAGAATGCAATCATAGAACTAGATGCATTTGGGGAATAAGAAAGCATTAGAACGATAGAGCTGGAACAAATGCCGGCTTATCCCCAGTCATTTAAGAAAGTGGGAAAGGTGATTTACATGGGACCACAGCACATCTAGATGAACATCCTGAGTGAAAAGAAACTGACATAAAGAACACAAAATAGTGACACCAGAGAAACGAGTACCGAGGGTGGGTACAAAAACAAAAATGGGCTTTTATATGGATTTTGTTCATCAAATGCTAATCCTTTCAGGTGTAGACCTATATAAAACACTGGGGATTAAAGAGTGCACAGAAGCCTCACATCTCTTCTGCTGCATAAGGTAAAGATACGTGTAACAATTCAAAATTATTTTGGGCATACTAACAAGGAGTCATTTCCAATTCTGTATTAATTACGAACATGCGATGTAGATCATAGATGTGCTGAACTAGTAACAGTCAGTCAGTAGATTATAGTCGTTCTTTTGTAGATTGCTTTTCAATGCACAGCTGTCTTTGGGACAGCCGGCTATGGACGTGTGTCTGAGCTCCGCGCAGCAGCCTGGGCGCCGGGGGGAAGGACTCAGCTCCCCGGGTGGCTGGTTAGAGGCTGAGAAGAAGGGGGCTCCGCAGAAAGACAGCACCGGGGGAGTCCTAGAAGGTAACCTCCTTCTTCATCACTTCAACAGTTTTCATGAACTCCATTTTATTTTTCTGCTTCACAGAATCCAACAAGATAGAACCATCTCTTCATAGCCTCCAGAAATTTGTTCCTACAGATTACGCCAGCTACACTCAGGAGCATTATCGGTTTGCAGGAAAGGAGATTGTCATCCAGGAATCCATAGAGAGTTACGGAGCGGTGGTGTGGCCAGGGGTGAGAGAACTGTCATATTTGTGATGTCAGGATGCCCACATGAAAAGTTATAATTATTTTTTAGGCTATGGCTTTGTGTCAATACTTGGAGGAACATGCCGAGGAATTGAATTTCCAAGATGCAAAAATACTTGAAATTGGTGCCGGACCAGGCCTTGTTTCCATTGTGGCCAGTATTTTAGGTTTGTTTGTTTATTCCTGACCTAGTATCCAGGTTTCCAGGTCATTGTTTTCTTTTTCTCTTAGGAGCTCAAGTCACAGCAACAGATTTGCCTGATGTCCTGGGAAACCTTCAATACAATCTTTTAAAAAACACACTACAATGTACAGCACATCTGCCTGAAGTGAAAGAACTGGTATGGGGGGAAGACCTGGACAAAAACTTTCCCAAGTCAGCTTTTTACTATGATTACGTCCTAGCCTCAGATGTGGTCTACCATCACTACTTCCTGGACAAGCTGCTCACCACCATGGTGTACCTTTCCCAGCCAGGGACGGTGCTGCTTTGGGCAAACAAATTCAGGTTCAGCACCGACTATGAATTTTTAGATAAATTCAAGCAAGTTTTTGACACAACACTGTTGGCTGAATATCCAGAGTCATCAGTCAAACTTTTTAAGGGGATACTAAAATGGGACTAAATCCAACAAAATGCCTTTCACAACGTTACTGTGTCTTTTGAGCAATGTGTTAGAAATTGCTTTGGTAATAGACTTCTTTCACAGGATTGAGAAGGTAGTGCATAGAAACAACTTGTATACTTGGAACAAATGTAACAATACTGCAGAAACTTTCTAATTTCTAAGATAATTTAAGATTATCTGGTTAATCTAAATATCTAAAAAGAACAACATAAAAACATGAAAGTAGCTTTGTTGGTTCCAACGAAGTTACATGTTTAATAAATCTTACATGGATAAAGTAATAAGTGAATTTCTTCCCTATTTCTGCTATAGA